TCTGTAAAGAAATGGTCAGAAACTACAAATTGTTATCCTAGGACACAGAACCAATCGACCAAAAGGACTTCTGGAATATGCTGCCCCCAAGATTTAGAATGCACAGGCAGAAATAGCATACGCGGTCACGATGTCCCTTAAGCCACATGACCTTCCTACGAAAGCAAAGGCTTAAACTTATCAAATGAGAACTCCCCCTTTCTCTGAAGTTAAAACAAGGCAGGGCAGCTGGAATTAGAGCAGCAGGGACAGATCGGCTGTTGACTAGTCAGAACGGGTCGTGGAATGCAAAGTCCCTGCGCTTTCGCTGCTCCCCTTACCGTGAGAAGATCTGGGAGGGAGGAAAGGAGGAGAAACACCCCAGAATCCTGGTAGAAAAGCCCCTGGCCTCGAAGATGGGCTCTAGGGAGACAGGGAGGGGCAGCTCCGTGTGTGATGACCCTTTGTGAACATGCACTCTGTGGCAGCTTCAGCTCCACCGAGGCTTTGGGAGAGCGGACTACGGATGCCCGGCGCGGCCCAGCTGTGAAGGCCGCGCCGGCGGAGAGGGTCCATGGCACCCCCGCCGGCTTCGGAAGCCCTTCCCTCTCCCACCTCCGCGGGTCACCCCAGGAACCAGCGGCTCCCGACCACGCTCGCGCGGACCACGGAACAGCGACGCGCAAGCAGGTCTCTTTCGTCAGCGTAATCCCTCCGCAGAAAGCCGCGCACTAGTTTTAATCACGCCCCACCCCCTGGCCGCTGGCGCCACCTCCGCCACTCGGGCGCTTTCCAGCAGCTTCCAGAAACGTCGCCTCCCCAAACCCAGCCACTCACACATGGCGGGCTCAGCAGCCACCGGCCCCGCCCCTCCTCGTCGCCGCAGTCGCAACTGCGTCTGCGGCCACAGGGCGGACAGCCACGCCTCTGCGGAGGGCGACCGGAAGTGCTCACGTCTTCACCTTCCCCGCCACGCCACCGTCCTTTCAGGCCCAGCGTGCAGCAGGAAGGAGGACTCTTTTGCCGCGGACTCAAGCCGGAAGCCGCCTTCCTAGTGGAGACGCGAGTGGGGGAGGAGCAGTCCGAGGGGAACGTGGGTTGAACGTTGCAACTAGGGTGGAGATCAAGCTGGAACAGGAGTTCCGATCGACCCGGTACCAAGAAGGGGAGTGCCCGCGGCAGGTAAGGGAGAAGAGGGAGGGGTTTCTTTCCGCTCTCGAAATTGGGAAAAGAGACAGAGCTGGGATGACCTATGGGGTAGTCGGCGCGCTGAAAGGATGGGCTGGGCTGGGACGGGGTTCAAGTGGGAAAGGTTGATGATTAAGGTATAGAGTTGGACTTACAGATCCGTTTGGGCGCAGAGAGGTGAACGCTGAAGAGAAACCAGAGTTTGTTTTCGTTTTCCAAGGAGCGTGGAGATGGGCAGGGTTAACGGACCCTGCGCCTCCTTCGGCTTCTTAGTTTGGGTGTTGAAACTCACCTCCTTTGGTCCTGTTCGTCTCTGATTCAAGACAGTTGGGTTTGGTACCTGACAGGGCTGGGTGCAGAAAGCTGACCCTGTTCCTCGGCTTCCAGGTCGGTTGTGGCCTCGCTTTTGACAGTTCACGTGCCGAGCCTACTCGCTCTCGGAGGGCGAGCTCAAATGGGTGGGTTTAAGGCCCCCTCTTCGAACAGCTGTTTCCCTGGGTTTCTCCATTTTGCACACAGGAGTGTGAATTAAGTTTAATTGAATACTTTTTGCGATTCCCAGGGCCACCTTGACACGTTCATTGTGCTATCTAACTGGGTTCATGCTGGGCTAATAATTCACATTAAGGCTTCTGGAGTATAAGTGGTTCACAGAAGTATGAAAAGGGGATGTTAGAAGAAAGATGCTGGGGGTGAAGTAGAGTTGAGGAAGACAGAACTGGAAAGCTAGGTTGGTTTCACAGTACAATGAGCTTTAGGTCATAATACTACCTTTAGGTTATATTGGGCTGTTTGGACGGAGTTTGCTGTAATCAGGCTAGAGTAAATAGAGAATTTTAAACTAAGCATTGACAGGCTCAGACTTGTAGAGGCATCATTTTGACAGTGATATGGAAGGGAAAGAGGTAGAGATTTGAGACCTTTCCAAAGAACTGTCCACAGAATTTGGTGACTTACTGTGCGAAGAGGGAAATAAAGAATAGGGAACAACTCAAGACTTTCTAGTCTGTGTGTTTGGAAGGATGGAGACGCCCACATTTAAGTGAGATATGGGAAGGAGGAGCAGATTGTTTTTGAAGGGAGGAAGAGCAGTTACTTAGGGTCAAATTAAGTTGTAAAATCCCCCCCGGGATTTTGTATGTAAGTCAAAGTGAATTGTATTTGGAAGAAGAACTGGGGAGCCCACCTCTGGTATTTTTTTTATGTCCCTCATATGGACAAATAAACCTCTGGTATTAAATGAATTTTCTTTTGGGGGATTCTATATATTCGGGATTTCAACCACCAACCTATCTGGTTTTTCCCGCTGAAATGTTGGGTGATGGAATCAGGAGAGCAGATTTGGAGACTCTTTATATTTTATAATTGAGAGAGACAAAGAGAAAACCGTTTGATTTGAAAAAGTTTTCTAGGTTCCCTCAGGTAGATGGAAATTTTCATCAAAAACAGTTTATTCAAGGTACATAGCCTACTAGTTTCCCATTTGAGAGTACCGCAGAATGATACGACGTGTACTGCTTCTCTACGCAGAATGAAGTATAAAATTAGCACCAAATAGTAACTTTAATTTGTCAGGTGCTAAACTTTTTACATGCTTTATCTCATTTAATTCTTAGAAGAAACTAATTTTACAAGTAAGTGTCTGGACCAACATCTGCAGGTACAAAGCCTGAAAAGCGTAAGTTTGACTCCTACATAGTTCTCTTTTGTTATTTAATTGTCTATTGACTTTTTTTTTCCAGGGTTCATTGAAAAAATCCTTAGTGATATTGACATGTCTCAAGTGACATAAATTAGCCAATGACTCGGAATGATGGATTCTCCGAAGATTGGAAATGGTTTGCCAGTGATTGGACCAGGGACTGATATAGGGATATCTTCACTCCACATGGTGGGGTATTTGGGAAAAGTTAGTGAACTTATTTTTTGCCTGAGTGCAAACTATATTTTAATTTGCTTTATTTCTCTTTTAGAATTTTGATTCAGCTAAAGTTCCATCAGATGAGTATTGCCCTGCTTGTAGAGAGAAGGGAAAGTTAAAAGCCTTAAAGACTTACCGAATTAGTTTTCAAGAATCTATCTTTTTGTGTGAGGATCTGCAGGTAAAGTATTAATCTTATATAGTATATATAAGGTAGTTTTTATCATTTTATTTTTACTTTCCAGTGCATCTATCCTTTGGGCTCTAAATCACTTAATAACCTAATTTCTCCTGATTTGGAAGAATGTCACACTCCACATAAGCCTCAGAAAAGGAAGAGCTTAGAAAGCAGCTATAAGGATTCACTTCTTTTAGCAAATTCCAAAAAGACTAGAAATTATATTGCTATTGACGGTGGAAAAGTTTTGAACAGCAAACATAATGGAGAAGTATATGACGAAACCTCGTCAAACTTACCTGATAGTAGTGGTCAACAGAATCCAATTAGGACAGCTGATTCCTTGGAGCGGAATGAGATTTTGGAAGCTGATACTGTTGACATGGCTACTACAAAAGATCCTGCTACAGTTGATGTCTCTGGAACTGGCAGACCTTCCCCTCAAAATGAAGGATGTACATCTAAACTGGAAATGCCACTGGAGAGCAAATGTACATCATTTCCCCAGGCTTTATGTGTCCAGTGGAAAAATGCTTATGCTCTCTGTTGGTTAGACTGTATCCTGTCAGCTTTGGTGCACTCGGAAGAGTTAAAGAACACCGTGACTGGACTGTGCTCGAAGGAGGAATCTATATTCTGGCGGTTGCTTACAAAATATAATCAAGCAAATACACTTCTATATACCAGTCAATTGAGTGGTGTTAAAGGTTGGTACTAATATTTTATTTTTATTTACTTAAGGAATTGATAATGTTCTCTGTATTTTCTTAGATGGAGATTGTAAAAAACTTACCTCAGAAATATTTGCAGAGATAGAGACCTGTCTGAATGAAGTTAGAGATGAAATTTTTATTAGCCTTCAGCCCCAGCTTAGATGCACATTAGGTAAGTAATTGGTAAAACTTACTTGTATTATAATGAGCAGTAATTCTTCCTTTTCTTTTTGAAGGTGATATGGAAAGCCCTGTGTTTGCATTTCCCCTGCTCTTAAAACTAGAAACCCACATTGAAAAGCTCTTCCTATATTCTTTTTCTTGGGACTTTGAATGTTCGCAGTGTGGACACCAATATCAAAACAGGTTAGTTTCTTTTGTTTTTTAAAATGGGTTCTGTTAATGAATTTGTTATGTCATTTTTTTATAGGCATATGAAGAGTCTGGTCACCTTTACAAATGTCATCCCTGAGTGGCACCCACTTAATGCTGCCCATTTTGGTCCATGTAACAATTGCAACAGTAAATCACAAATAAGAAAAATGGTATTAGAAAAGTGAGTTAAAATTGTCTTATAATTTTTAGTACTATTTAACTTCTCTTGCTTTTCTCTCCCACAGAGTATCTCCCATATTCATGTTGCACTTTGTAGAAGGCTTACCACAGAATGACTTGCAGCACTATGCATTTCATTTTGAAGGCTGTCTTTATCAGATAACTTCTGTAATTCAGTATCGAGCAAATAATCATTTTATAACATGGATTTTAGATGCTGATGGTAAGTGTTTAGAGGTTTTCTTTTAAGATAATTATCTAACTTTCACTTCTTTCCCATCTTCCAGGAAGTTGGCTGGAATGTGATGACTTAAAAGGCCCATGTTCTGAAAGGCACAAGAAATTTGAAGTTCCTGCTTCAGAGATACATATTGTTATTTGGGAAAGAAAAATATCCCAAGTGACAGATAAAGAAGCTGCCTGCCTTCCACTTAAAAAGACTAATGACCAACACGCTCTCAGTAATGAGAAACCAGTATCTTTAACATCGTGTTCTGTGGGTGATGCTGCCTCAGCTGAAACAGCCTCAGTAACTCACCCTAAAGATATATCAGTTGCCCCTCGTACTCTTTCACAGGACACAGCTGTAACTCATGGAGATCATTTACTTTCAGGTCCAAAAGGTTTGGTTGACAATATTTTACCTCTGACACTTGAAGAAACTATCCAGAAAACAGCCTCAGTTTCACAGTTAAATTCTGAAGCTTTCCTGTTAGAAAATAAACCTGTAGCAGAAAATACAGGAATTCTCAAAACCAATACTTTGCTATCACAAGAATCACTAATGGCTTCTTCAGTATCAGCTCCATGTAATGAAAAGCTTATTCAAGACCAATTTGTGGACATAAGTTTTCCATCCCAAGTTGTAAATACAAACATGCAGTCAGTACAGCTGAATACAGAAGATACTGTAAATACTAAATCTGTGAATAATACTGATGCTACTGGTCTTATACAGGGAGTGAAGTCAGTAGAAATTGAGAAGGACGCTCAGTTAAAACAATTCCTTACACCAAAAACTGAACAATTAAAACCAGAACGTGTCACATCTCAGGTATCTAATTTGAAGAAAAAAGAAACTACAGCAGATTCTCAAACCACAACATCTAAGTCATTACAGAATCAGTCTCTGAAAGAAAATCAGAAGAAGCCATTTGTGGGAAGTTGGGTTAAAGGCTTAATAAGCAGGGGTGCTTCTTTTATGCCACTCTGTGTTTCAGCTCATAATAGAAACACTATAACTGATTTACAACCTTCAGTTAAAGGGGTAAATAATTTTGGTGGCTTTAAAACTAAAGGTATAAACCAGAAGGCCAGCCACGTATCCAAGAAAGCTCGTAAGAGTGCAAGTAAGCCTCCTCCCATCAGTAAGCCACCAGCAGGCCCTCCATCGTCTAATGGCACAGCTGCCCACCCACATGCTCATGCTGCTTCAGAAGTTTTGGAAAAGTCTGGAAGCACCTCATGTGGAGCTCAACTCAACCACAGTTCTTATGGGAATGGTATTTCTTCAGCAAACCATGAAGACTTGGTGGAAGGTCAGATTCATAAACTTCGTCTAAAACTTCGTAAAAAGCTAAAGGCAGAAAAGAAGAAATTAGCTGCTCTTATGTCTTCCCCGCAAAGCAGAACAGTTCGAAGTGAAAATCTAGAACAGGTGCCCCAGGATGGGTCTCCAAATGATTGTGAATCAATAGAGGACTTGTTAAATGAGCTACCATATCCAATTGATATTGCCAGTGAGTCTGCATGCACCACTGTTCCTGGTGTTTCCCTGTACAGTAGTCAAACTCATGAAGAAATTTTAGCGGAATTATTGTCTCCTACACCTGTTTCAACAGAGCTGTCAGAAAATGGGGAAGGTGACTTTAGGTATTTGGGAATGGGAGATAGTCATATCCCACCACCAGTACCAAGTGAATTCAATGATGTTTCCCAGAACACACATCTGAGACAGGACCATAATTATTGTAGCCCCACCAAGAAAAATCCATGTGAAGTTCAGCCAGACTCTCTGACAAATAATGCCTGCGTTAGAACATTAAACTTGGAGAGTCCGATGAAGACTGATATTTTCGATGAGTTTTTTTCCTCCTCAGCATTAAATGCTTTAGCAAATGACACATTAGACCTACCTCATTTCGATGAATATCTGTTTGAGAATTATTGAATTAATGCTTGTTAACTTTTTTCATATAATATTTATTATTATTAGAAGAACTTACAATGTGTTCAGGTAGTGTTTATACACTGGACTTGTGTAATTACTTGTGTAATAACCATGAACAAAATGCAAGGTTTAACCTTTGGTTCTGCCCATGAAGCATGTAATCTTTCTTACACATTAAAATCACTGAATGTGTTCTCCTTTTTGGTTTCATTTTGTTCTTGTGAGAGTATGAGGATTTCAAAATGTTAAAGATGAAAAGTGGCGTCTAGTTTCTGACAGTTTGTACAGTTGGATGCATTACATTTTTAGATTTGAAGTTTTGGTTATGTTAGTGTTATGAGTGATCTTTGTGGTGGTTTTCTTCCCCTGGAAACCTGTTGCTCGTGGCGCTTTGCCCACGGTGCCCGAGTTCTTGTCCTGTGTCCAGATATGCAGACAAATGAAGGGTGAAGAAGAAGAAGAGGAGCTTTATTTAGTGTTAGAACAGCTCAGAAGGAGACCCACAGTGAGCAGCTCCCCTGTGTCGGCGGGCAGGTCGTCCCTCAAGTGTTCAGCTCTCAGCAGAGAAAAGGCCCTGGAGAGGGTGACTCCTCTCAGCTCTCAGCAGAGAAGCAGCCCTGGAGAAGGTAGCTTCTGTTCGCAGGCAGATTGTCCAGAGGTCCTGCTGCTCTCAGACGGGGCCCTGGAGAGGATAGCTTCTATCCATAGGCAGGTTGTTCTGCCGTCTCTACAGGTCTCTGAAGCTCTTAGCAGAGAGGGTAGCTCCTCCCTGTTGCTGGTCGTCCCACCCTCTGCTCAGTTCTGGCTGAGCCTGGGGCATTTTACGGGCCTCGGGGGAGGAAGTGCATACTTACTGGCCTGGAAAAGGCACCAGTTCCCACTCCTACAGGTGGGACTGGCAGCCTGGCCCTCAGCCTTCAGGCCCTCCCTGTTCATGGCTTCCAGGCTTACCCCCCTGCTTTGATCTGAGAGCTGGTGCCAATAGCAGGGAGAAGCCAAGCTGCAGAGGCAAGCACTTCCGAGCCTGCAAAAGCAGGCCCCCAAAAGTGCAGGGATGCCTGAGTCTGCACCCGCACCCAGGAGGGTGGAGATCTTGCCTGCTCCAAGGCTGCAGCCGGAATGATAGCAGGCTGACTGGAGCACCTGCCACCATCATTAGTTCAAGAGTTTATGCAGATTTAAGTTGTATACGGTATATGAATGTGTGACAGTTTTCCTTATGGTTGTGTGGCCTTCTGTAAGAGCCTACGCCTGTTTGTTACACCGGTAGAGTGCTGTGGAATGTAAACTTTCCCTATGTCACTTATCTCCTTTATCTCTCCATACAGAGGAGGGCAAGAAACCTTGTTACTTGAACTTTAGTAATGTTAAGTGATCAATAAATCTATAAATAAATGATAGCAGAAAAAAGTTACCTGTTTTTGTGATGATGTACAAACTTT